GAGAAGCCAAACAGCAGGAAGCCGTTAACCTTACATCCACCTAGGGCAGAGGACAAAGGACACAGGGCCACCCAGGGGAAGCCAAGGTGGTGAGGGGAGCTGTGGAGGCAGCTGGAAGAATCTGGAGGAATCTGACCTGTGAGAGGAACCACAAGCAAACACCCTCTAGGAGGCTCTGAGAAACAGCAGGGCACGTGGGTGCGGCCTGGGAACAGATCAGGATTGACCTGCGTGCGAGCCAGCTTGTCACAGTGATGTGACGATGAGTCAGGACACCTGGGCGTGGCGCTGTCCAGAGCACGAGAGTGACACCAAACACATGGGACAGCAGCACCGAGTCTTGGACAAGGGGCGCGAAGGAGTCAAGGATGTTGCCAGGCCTGTGGCCGAAACTGAGAACAGAATAGAGAAGCAGGTTGAGGGTGCTGGGTGTCAACCCTTCCTTTATCAACCCCATGGTAAATGATCAGGATGGTCACTATTACTACAAGTGAGGTAACTAATCAGAACGCAACTTTCCCCAAAAAACCCACCTGAGTTACACAGGTCTGAACTTTTTTAAAAATTAAATTTTTATTTTGAGATCACTGTTTGTGTTCAGTTGTAAGAAACAAGAGAGATTCTGTGTACCCTTTACCCATTCCTCCATGTTGCAAAACTAGCACAATATCACCGCCACGGTAGACGCAGTGAGGCCATAAGACATTTCCGTCAGCAAAAGGGTCACTTCTTGTGCCCCTTTAGAACCACACCCACCCCTGCCTTCCAACTATTAATGCTGGCAGGACTTAGCCAGACCGCAAGGGCGCCTACTCCGAACAAGGAAGAGGGTCAGGCGCTGGGAGGGCGACTGCAAGCGGACAGGCAGCACCTGCGACCACGGTACTTGGGGACACCACAAAAGTCCGCAGAGCAGGCACCGCGGCACTTCCGCGAGCGCCGCAGGCCCTGCCCCTTTCGCCGTCGCCGACCAATTGCCGCCCGAAGACCGAACCGCTTCAGCGGAGGGCCGGAAGTGAGCCGCAGCTTTTCCTTTCTGCCACCGCCTTGTCCAAGATGGCGGACCTCCACCGCCAGCTGCAGGAGTACCTGGCGCAGGGGAAAGCTGGCGGCCCGGCGGCCGCGGAGCCGCTGCTCGCCGCGGAGAAGGCGGAGGAGCCCGGGGACCGGCCGGCGGAGGAGTGGCTGGGCCGCGCGGGCTTGCGCTGGACGTGGGCGCGGAGCCCTGCGGAGTCGGCAGCGGCCGGCCTGACGTGCCTCCCGAGCGTGACGCGCGGGCAGCGGCTGGCGGCGGGCGGCGGGTGCCTGCTGCTGGCTGCACTGTGTTTCGGCCTAGCCGCGCTCTACGCACCGGTGTTGCTGCTGCGCGCGCGCAAGTTCGCGCTGCTCTGGTCACTGGGCTCGGCGCTGGCGTTGGCGGGAAGCGCGCTGCTGCGGGGCGGCGCGGCGTGCGGACGCCTGCTGCGCTGCGAAGAAGCGCCGTCCCGGCCCGCGCTGCTCTACATGGCAGCGCTGGGCGCCACGCTGTTCGCCGCGCTGGGCCTTCGCAGCACGCTGCTCACGGTGCTGGGCGCGGGCGCGCAGGTGGCCGCGCTGCTGGCCGCGCTGGTTGGGCTGCTGCCCTGGGGCGGCGGCACCGCGCTGCGCCTCGCACTGGGTCGCCTGGGCCGCGGCGCCGGCCTCGCCAAGGTGCTGCCCGTGTGAGGACCTCGCGCCCTCGCCGCTGGGGAAGTACGCGGAGCCAGCGCCGTCGGAGACCGCGCCGGCCGAGCTGAGGACTGCACGCCGCTGTGCGGAAGCCCGTGGCGAAGGCCCTGCCCTAACAGCCTGCGAGTCTAATCCGGGAGCGGCTGCTGCCAGCGGAGGCGACAGCAGCGTTGGGAGCTCCTCGATGTCAGCTTTTTGTGCTGGACTTGGCACACGCTCTGAAAACTGAGATTTTGTCATTGAACTGGTGACAGGATGTGAGACGGTTATTAGAAGTTGCTTTCGAAGTAACTGTGGTCTTAGGTTCGGCTGAGTAAAGAAAAAGGATTTTTCTTCGAGTTAGCTGCTCTTGTGATTTTTCTCAGGCTGTTTTGTCATTTTAAAATCCAGTGGTAGATGTAGCTTAGCGACGGTAGTTTTTTGTTTTGGCTATACTAAGACTTGGAAATTATTCTCTCCAGTGTCAGCGAATCCAGAAGGGTATCAGATTAAACACCGAATTCAGCCACTGGACTTTTAAAAGTACTTAAGATGGTTTATCTCGGGTTTTTTCTTCAGTTAACAAAATCATAAATATGGTGCCTTATAACATGAAAGGAAAATTAGTTGTGTATTTCACGACGAAAGCGACGGACCAAAAGAAATTTCCTGCCCCAAGAAGCATGGGATCCAGGAAGGGGCGCGTAGATGCTTAACGGTCTCTTCGGAAATCCTGCAAATAGAAAGATAATTCTAGATCCGGAATACCTGTATCTGGTGGAAACCATGGATTTCTACAAGCTCGAATTATTCCTCATTGTATAGCCTGCTTTGTAAACTAGTTTACAATTTGCAGGCTGATCTTAAGATTTTTTTATATCTAATTGCTGCTGCCTTCATTTTAGGTTCAGCAGTTACTTTTAACTACCTTAATTTATTGCCAGAAGGTATGAGCCTAACATTCTGATGAGTCCAGAAAACTACGTTTTGTCAGTAGCAATACACTAGGAAGTAAAATATATTTAGAATTTAAACATTGTGTGCCAGTGGTCCTCGCGCTTGACTGCACATCAGTTACTTGAAGAGCCACACCTCAGATCAATGCAGTCAGAACCTGGGAAGTAGGTCCCAGACATCAGGACCTTTTTAAAGCTCCCCAAGTGATTCTACGTTCCCCAAGTTTGAGGACCACTTTTCTGTGCATTGGCTTGCACAATTTGAAAGTAATGCTTTTCCTGAGCTGGATCCCAGTGTTGCCTTAACAGGGTGTCTGTCGTGCCGCAGTAGAGCACTGCTGCTTCCTCCAACCCCAAAATTTATGTTCCTAAGTAAGTCAGGTCCCTAAGCCCCGTCCCAAGAAGTGACACAAGTGGCCAACATCCACACTGTAGGCTTGCAGGCTACCCGCCCTGAGATTTGGTAAAGAACACTGCCTTGTTCCCCATCAGTAAACAAGGTTACCTACCTCAGGAGGCTGCTTGTGAGAGAGCAAATGCAGTATCTTCAGAATGATTTATTTTTTTAATTAATTGTAAAGACTTGTGCCATTGGCTGCTCTTTCTAGTCCCCTAAATTTCTGTTCTAGTTTTAAATTTCTCTAGAACTTGCAATAGTTGGGGGTTTTATAATGATGTTTTACAATGTTTATTTCTTAAATAAAAACTTAAAAATTCAACATTTCTCAGCTGGTGGCTCACACCTGTAATCCCAGCATTTTGGGAGGCCAAGGCGGGAGGATCACTTGAGGCCAGGAGTTCAAGACCAGCCTGGGCAACACAGTTAAACCCCATCGCCACAGAAAATCTTCAAAAAATTTGCCAGATATGGTGGCACACAACTGTGATCCCAGCTACTTGGGGTGGGGCTGAGGTGGGAAGATCACTTGAGCCCAGGAGGTTGAGGCTGCAGTGAACTGTGATCACACCACTGCACCACAGCCTAGGCAACAGCGAGACCTTGTCTCAAAAATTTTTTCTCAAATCAAACATCATTGAAAATCTACTTTTTATAAGCTTCAAATCACAACATCTAGTATGTATGCTGACAGTGATGTTTTTAAATGCCATATATATTTAATAAGTATAATGTAGAGGTTTATTGTTTAAATGAATTCACTCTCAAAATGTGATCTGTCAAGTCCAGTAGAGCTTCAAGGTAAAATGAAAATTTTTAAATGTGATCTGGTTATCTGCTTACTGAGATACTATGTTTCTAAAGTTAAAGCCCAAAATAATGAAAATTTTTCCACTAGAATCTCAGGGAAAAAAAGTCTAATCTTGATATGGGTTTGGTCTCTGGATCCGGTTTTAGCTTCATGAAATTTGATTACAGTTTCTCTCTCTTTAAGCTATACCAGTTGGGGGTGAGTGAAGAAATACCCATAACCTAAAGCAATCTTGAGCCTCCTAATAGCATGTTTATGGTGGAGCGCTGATTAAATAAGCTGTAATTTCAAAGTTAAAAAAAAAATAGTCTCTAGATTCTAACACTGAAAAGCAGTGTATATGGCTGACATTTTCTCACTCCACAGAAATCAATTAGCTTTTGCTGTTTTTTACATTCATAGAGAACCAGTTAAATTTTCATATCCTGTTAAACTATATCAGTATGCCTTTTCTAAGCAACCATTGAAACTTCCAGCACCAGCGGCCAGGTACTGTGGCTCAGATCTGCAATCCCAGCACTTTGGGAGGCCACAGCAGGTGGACCGCTTGAGCCCAGGAGTTTGAAACCAGCATAGACAAAGTGGTGAAACTCCATCTCTACAAAAAACACACACACAAAAAATTAGCTGGGCATGGTGGCATATGCCTGTAGTCCTAGCTACTAGGGAGGCTGAGGCAGGGTCAAAGCTGAAGTGAGCCGTGATTGCACCACTGCACTCCTGGCTGGGTGACAGAGCAAGACTCTGTCAAAAAAGGAAAAGAAAAAAAGAAACTTCCAGCACCACTAAATTTGCCAAATAAATTTGACTGATGCCAAAACTGAAGCTGCCAATGTAATGAAATGTTAAGGTGGCCATAGGACAGTCCTTTTAATAAAAGCTTCCATGTAAAACCAAAATAAAGGTCAGTATAGAAAGTATCATGGGGTATATAACAAACTGAATTTTTGGC